GAAAAGCCCTCTCCTGGTTAGGAAACAGTATCAACAATTAACAGCTCTGGTGGTTTCACAGAGCCACAGTGGGCTGCCTGCTGCAGACAATATCAGAGTTTGTTTATATTTAAATATTATTTTAATATTTCTATTTTTGTCCATGTATTATAATGCACATCTATGTAATTTGCAAATCATCACTCATATATACATCATATCAAAAGGTGTAAAAGTTTTTGATAGAATTCAGCATTCATTCGCTTATAAAATGAGTGAAGGCTCACTTTACGGATGAGAGTATTTCATCAAAAAAATTGGGGATCTACGACTCTAGAGTTCTCCGAAGTCCACCAAGGAAAAAGTAACTTGAATTTAATCGCATTTAAAACTATATAGTATCCACTCCTAAAACATTAGCAACATAGGAAAACTTACACAGCGGAAGAAATGACTGGGGATTTTTTTTTTTTTTTTAATACATGGTCTCGCTCTGTTGCCCAGGCTGGAGTGCGGTGGCGCGAGCACCGCTTACTGCGGTGTCGACCTCTCGGGCTCGAGTTATCCTCCCACCTCAGCCTTCCAAGTAGGTGGGACCACAGGCACCACCACTCCAAGCCCGTATATGGTTTTTAAATAAGACAAATTGCAAAAAACGTTGCCAGACAGCGTTCGCTGGTTTGGGCCGTCACTGGGTATGGCTCGTGTCCGTCTAGATATTCAGAGGCCGAGCACAGTCCTCAGTAGGGCTGCTCGGCAGGTACACAGCTGACGCTGGTCCTTGGACTTATGGGAGTGGGAACAACTTTCAACTCGGCCGCGGACCAGGAAGGCGTTCTGACCCGCTAGAGCTCGGGGACAGGGACCCCATCCCGGTGCCTAGAGCGTCTCCCTTAGTCGGCGTGGGCCAGCGCCAGTTACCTCACGAGCACTGAACTAGCGCCTGCGCCCTTCTATACTTCTCGCTCTTTCTTCAAGTCACTTCTACCCGGCGAGCCCGCCCTCCCGCCAATCGTCATTTCCGGCGGGTGCTCTGCGTCATTTACGTCGTCACTTCCTGCCGATGCCGGTGTGGACGCTGTGAATCGTGGCTGGCCCGGTTCTCCGCTTCTCCCCATCCCCTACTTTCCTCCCTCCCTCCCTTTCCCTCCCTCGTCGACTGTTGCTTGCTGGTCGCAGACTCCCTGACCCCTCCCTCACCCCTCCCTAACCTCGGTGCCACCGGATTGCCCTTCTTTTCCTGTTGCCCAGCCCAGCCCTAGTGTCAGGGCGGGGGCCTGGAGCAGCCCGAGGCACTGCAGCAGAAGAGAGAAAAGACAACGACGACCCTCAGCTCGCCAGTCCGGTCGCTGGCTTCGCCGCCGCCATGGCAATGAGACAGACGCCGCTCACCTGCTCTGGCCACACGCGACCCGTGGTTGATTTGGCCTTCAGTGGCATCACGCCTTATGGGTATTTCTTAATCAGCGCTTGCAAAGGTGAGCAAGGCCGCAATCCTGGTCCTCGACGGATAAATTACATGTTTTAAAAAATATTTTCTAGATGGTAAACCTATGCTACGCCAGGGAGATACAGGAGACTGGATTGGAACATTTTTGGGTCATAAAGGTGCTGTTTGGGGTGCAACACTGAATAAGGATGCCACCAAAGCAGCTACAGCAGCTGCAGATTTCACAGCGTAAGTGTAGCCAAGATGGCTAACTTTGGTGTTATCCTACTAATTTTCTCTTTTTTACTTTTAGCAAAGTGTGGGATGCTGTCTCAGGAGATGAATTGATGACCCTGGCTCATAAACACATTGTCAAGACTGTGGATTTCACGCAGGTATCAGAAAATGGAATTTATTTTAGCGAGTTTAATCTATTCACATTTTACTTTGTGTTTTCAGGATAGTAATTATTTGTTAACCGGGGGACAGGATAAACTGTTACGCATATATGACTTGAACAAACCTGAAGCAGGTAAGCATAATTTAAACATCAGCTTCTAGTTTAACAAATGTACTTTAAATTGTTTTATCTCAAGAACCTAAGGAAATTAGTGGTCATACTTCTGGTATAAAAAAAGCTCTGTGGTGCAGTGAGGATAAACAGATTCTTTCTGCTGATGACAAAACTGTTCGGTAAGTAATTTTTCTTTAATAATTTACAATTTGTAAACATCATATTTTTATCTTTATTTTGCAGACTTTGGGATCATGCTACTATGACAGAAGTGAAATCTCTAAATTTTAATATGTCTGTTAGTAGTATGGAATATATTCCTGAGGGAGAGATTTTGGTTATAACTTATGGACGATCTATTGCTTTTCATAGTGCAGTAAGGTATGTCCAAGAAATACTTTCATTTTCTTTTTGATTTGTAAATACTACTTAAATTTTTTTTCAGTTTGGACCCAATTAAATCCTTTGAAGCTCCTGCAACCATCAATTCTGCATCTCTTCATCCTGAGAAAGAATTTCTTGTTGCAGGCGGTGAAGATTTTAAACTTTATAAGTATGATTATAATAGTGGAGAAGAATTAGGTGAGTTGTCCCCTTACAGTGATGTGGTTACCTAAAATTATCTAATAGCCCTCTTCTTTTTCAGAATCCTACAAGGGACACTTTGGTCCTATTCACTGTGTGAGATTTAGTCCTGATGGAGAACTCTATGCCAGTGGTTCAGAAGATGGAACATTGAGACTATGGCAAACTGTGGTAGGAAAAACGTATGGCCTTTGGAAATGTGTGCTTCCTGGTAAGAATTTTTATTCAGAATAATAAAATTTTTCATATAATCGTCATTGCTTTTCTTTTTACAGAAGAAGATAGTGGTGAGCTGGCAAAGCCAAAGATTGGTTTTCCAGAGACAACAGAAGAGGAGCTAGGTAAATGCTATGGAATTGACTTTTGTAAGAGTCTTTTTTTTTTTTTTTTTTTTTTTACTTATAGAAGAAATTGCTTCAGAGAATTCAGATTGCATCTTTCCTTCAGCTCCTGATGTTAAGGCCTGAGCGTCAATCATATGTGCAGTTAGTATACAACTGACTAAAACAAGCAAGCAGAGAAAAGCATCAGCCTTCCAGAGTTACTGTCTGCTTAAGGCAGAAACAGCAGTAAATAATGAGGAAAATGAATTAGCTCCAGTGCTGGAACAACTAACTAACTTGGTGTTACCTGTAAGTGAAAACTCAAGTGTCAGATGAAGGGAGGTGGAGTTATCCTCTTATAGTACAGTGGCCTGTTATCTTTTTAATGAATATATACAAGCCAACATCCAATTTCTATTATTACAATTAGGGTTCTTGTAGCTGTTTATGTTAATATGGAGAAGAAAACTATATTGGCTGATTTTTTCTGATCTTAAAGCAGAATGCCTTTTCTTTTTTTGCTTCAGTTGTAAAGAAGAGGGAATACATGATAAAGTAACTGGTTTGATTTCTCGTTCATTGTACACTGCCTCTGAACATCTAATTGTTTTTAGTTGTCTAAATAAAATGCCTCTAAAACAAAACAATGTTTGGTTTTTTTGGGGAAAAACTACTA